GTGTGATCCGTCTGCAGTTTGGGCTGTGTTCTGTGGATTCCGGTACAGGTTGAGCAGCACTATGGTCTGCACAGAATTTAAAAGGGGCGGGGCCTGAGCTCAGAGGGCAGGGCTGCATGAACAGAGAGTGAGGCATGAAGGTTGGGGGTGGAACCTTACACCCCAGCCTAAGCATCATGAGTGCATCGGCGATCCTTTGCCCCTAAGAAACCAGAAAAGGGATGGAGGGGACTGGCAAGGATGAACAGCGGGATGGAAGGGACTGGCAAAGATGAACAGCCGCCGTGTGTAGCCTGTACGCATGGGGGCGCGACCAAGTTCCCGGGAAAACGGCACGAAGACCGGTGGGAGGAGCCTGCAGAAAGGTCCAATGAGAAAAAAAGCCGGGCGGTGGGGAGGGACTCAGGAACCCGGAATAGGCGGGACATGGTGACGACGGCCCCAGAAGGGGAAGGGCCAGGGAGCCGTTAACCCCCGAGGCTCCGTGCCGGGTCTCACCTGGCTGAATGTCGGCTTGTTGTGAAGCCGGGAGCACCGGTCCCCGTGCCGGCAGACCCCGATCTTAAAGTAAAAAGAGCAGTTAACCCTGGAAAAGGTGCAAAGACAAAGGTGAACCGAGGGCCGGGGAAGCTGGGCACCCCAGAAACACCGCCCCACCACCCAGGACCCCAGTACCCCGGCCCCGACCCCCCGAGAGTCCACTCCCAGCGCCCGTTCTCACTTGTCCTTCTCAGTCCCGAATATCGAAGCTAAATATTCAGCCATTTTTACCCAAGCCCTCCAGGTCTGGCTGCTCTTACGTCACTTCCGTTGCTTAGGAGCACTGGGAAGTGTAGTTCGTTGCCCTCTCCAGGCGCTTACCAAGCGCTCGGAAACGCCCCAGGGCGCTTGCGCGTGGGAGGCGCGCGCCCTCCCCATAGACTCCCCGGTAGGAGTTCTTTTAACAGCGCATGCGTGCAGTGTTGCCTCGCCCAAAGAAGACTACAATCTCCAGGGAAACCTGGGGCGTCTCGCGCAAACGTCCATAACTGAAAGTAGCTAAGGCACCCCAGCCGGAGGAAGTGAGCTCTCCTGGTGAGTTGGGGGTCGTTTCGCCCACCCTAGTACCTTTACATTTATCTCTGATTTGTTCTAATAGGGGCGTGGTTGTTCGTGATCCTTGCATCTGTTACTTAGGGTCAAGGCTTGGGTCTTGCCCCGCAGACCCTTGGGACGACCCGGCCCCAGCGCAGCTATGAACCTGGAGCGAGTGTCCAATGAGGAGAAATTGAACCTGTGCCGGAAGTACTACCTGGGTAAGGCAGATCGCTAGGGTCCCAGGAGAAGAGGGTTTGTTTGTTTGTTTTTCTTTCTCCCTAGGGGGGTTTGCTTTCCTGCCTTTTCTCTGGTTGGTCAACATCTTCTGGTTCTTCCGAGAGGCCTTCCTTGTCCCAGCCTACACAGAACAGAGCCAAATCAAAGGCTGTGAGTCTAGAGCACAGAGGAGGGAGGCCAGTCCAACCCTTCCAGCTTCTGTTTCCCATGACAGATGTCTGGCGCTCAGCTGTGGGCTTCCTCTTCTGGGTGATAGTGCTCACCTCCTGGATCACCATCTTCCAGATCTACCGGCCCCGCTGGGGTGCCCTTGGGGACTACCTCTCCTTCACCATACCCCTGGGCACCCCCTGACAACTTCTGCACATACTGGGGCCCTGCTTATTCTCCCAGGACAGGCTCCTTAAAGCAGAGGAGCCTGTCCTGGGAGCCCCTTCTCAAACTCCTAAGACTTGTTTTCATGTCCCACGTTCTCTGCTGACATCCCCCAATAAAGGACCCTAACTTTCGATACTGACTTCCTGGGATCTTTTAGAGGTTGAGGCATAAATGATTATTAATATTTAAAAACATCTGTTGAGAGCTTTGTACGAGGCTTAGTATTTAGACATGATGTACATTTTTTACAGTGCATACTACTCATAATCTTCTGAACTAGGAACTTTCCTGCTCAGGAAACTATTAGATGAGAAACTAAGAAAGGAATAGTGCTTCCATTTCTTTTTCTTTTTTCTTTTTTTTTTTTTTTTTTGAGACAGAGTCTTGCTCTGTCAGCCAGGCTGGAGTGCAGTGGTAGGATCGGCCTAGTGCTTCCATTTCTAGGGGCTGTTATCCTGTACTGGTAGTCGTGAATTCAAAAATATAACTTTCCTACTGTGGGCTGCAGTATTCTCATCAGAAGTGTAGATCACGATGCTACTTCCTGGGATTTATCTGGACCAAGACGTGTGACAAATGGAAGTTTCCCGTTTTCTGAAGGAAGTGTTGTCTGCAAAAATAAAAATAGTCAAGAGCTTTCTCAGAGAATCCTTCCTTGACCATCCATCTTATTTAAAATT